TCCTGTTCTACTCTATGTATTTACTTCACCCAGACTCAGAATAAAAATCTAGAATCTCAGCTTACCAAGTTTGCAGAGGGCTTACAAGTTGCTAGGCAAGGTTAGTATGCAACCAGATAGCAAGAAGATGCAAAAACAGTCTAATAACGGGCCAGGAGCCAACTGAATGCTTGTGAGTATGTTTAACTTAAAGCTTAGGGGAAAATCACCTTTAGGAGCACTGATGGGAGATACCTGGCTGAACAGAGAGTTAACATGAAAGCATCTCTGGAGGCAGCAAATTGGTGACCCACAGGCTAAATATGGCCTGCAGATCACATTTTTAAATGTGCGAGTCTTCTTAAAGATTTGAAGTTCAATAGAATTGGATTGGTCCAGTACTCTACAGTTTACCACAATTCCCACCCCTCCCTTTTACACCCCACCCACTGCTTCTCACATTTCCCTGCTTGGTTCCTGCGGTTATTCATGTTTGCAATCTCTGACTTAGAGGTTTCAATCAATTGCTATCTCAATAGGAGTCAACTGTTGTCATGGTTACCTGAATAGGATTATGCAATCTCAGACATGTTCAAAGGAAGAATACTGTTAAGAACAAGGGAGATTGTGTTTTGACCAGATTTTGTCCTGCTACAGCTGGCTTTTTGGCTTTTCAGAGGGACATTTACAAATGTCCGGGGAATGATCACACAGGGATAGCTCCAAGCCATGTCCTGTGAAGGGTGGTTGATAAAGAGAGTTGACTGATGGGGGACTCCTGAATGGGTGCCCTTCTCCTTAGTTCCACTGTTCCCCCTTTAGTTAAACCCTTGGACTACAGCAACAACTTAACACCCCAACTGAGTATCTCTTCTCTACTCACCCCCTATAGTAGGCTGTTCTTGCATTACTATAAAGAAATACCCAAGACTGGGTAATTTACTAAAAAAAAGGTTTAATTGACTCATGGTTCTGCAGGCTGTACAGGAAGCATGGCACCAGCATCTGTTTTTTGGGAGGCCTCTGGAAGCTCACAATCCTGGCTGAAGGCGAAGTGGGAGCTTGCACATCACTACGTGAAAGCAGGGGCAAGAGAGAGAGCAGGGAGTGCCACGCACTTTTAAACAACCAGATCTTGCAAGAACTCACTTGCTATCACGAGGACAGTAACAGGGGATGCCACAAAACCATGGGTGAGAAACTGCCCCATGATCCAATCACTTCCAGAACTAAAACAATCCAAAACGGCTACTACAGGTGAAGTTGAGAGCAATGGCCCAACCTCAGCTGTATCTACCAGAACCCTTTAAGATTGCCTACAGAAAAGTTGGACAGTGCCGAAGATTCCAGCAACTCAAGAAGAAAAATGGCTCATTCAAAAGGAAGGGGATAGAAAGGTAACAGAGATTCATTTCCTTTTCTGTCAAATTCCCTAATATGAACCATTTTTATTTTGTTTAGATGGCATAGAGCTGTGTCTACCAACTTACTAAAACAAAATGTATTGGTCCCTAAAGAGGAATCATCCAGTGATAGTGACATGGGATTTCATGAAAGCCAGCAAAATCAGAAAAGTAATTTGAAGACGAAAGTGAAGACTGCTTTTGGGAGGATGCTGTCCTACAAGTATAGAAGCAAGCCAGCATGTGCCAGCCAAGAGGGCTCCACTGACCATAAAGAAGCCCTCCTGTCAAACACGCAGAGCCTTCTCCCTAGGATTGTCAAGGAGTTTTCATCTCCCAAGTTATTTACAGCAAAAATGAGAAAGCTCTCAGAGAATGGTAATCATATTTGGGCAATTTGTCTTTGGGTTCTTACAGATTCCTTTTTCCCCCTTTCTTGAAGCGACTATACAACTTGATGTTGTAGAGGCAGAGACAGAGGAGATAACCCAGGGAAACACACTCCTTCGGGCCAGGAGAACCACCAAGCGGTTATCTGTGACATCTCTTCCTTCAGGACTGCAAAAGGTAAAACGCTAAATGAATTTGCCTCTGAAGACCTAATCTGATGTGTTTTGCATTTTTACCATAGGGGCCATATTCACCAAAAAAGAGACCACACTTTCCAGCACTTAAAAAAAAGAAGCGTGGCATGGAAAACATCCTTCGAAAATCAGATTTGACAGTAGGAAAGCTTCAAATGCAGGTAGTGGACAAAGGCTTTTAACTTTTGAGTCTTGGCTTCATTTCTTTGTATTTATCTGTCATAGGTGGATGACCTCATAGAAACAGTGACTGATAAATCCATGAAGCTACTGGCCCAAAGACATGCTGAGCTTCAACAGTGTGAGTTTCTGGGGGATGAAATTCTTCAGTCTTCTAAACAGTTCCAGAGGATATCCAAGAGAACCATGAGGAAGTATAAATTAAAAAATGTGTGTTTCCCATGTACCTGCTGCTGCTTCTGACTTTGTTCCTGATTCTTTAAAAGTTATCTTCCCTAGGCTGGCCGTGGTGGCTCACGCCTGTAATCTCAGCACTTTGGGAGGCCGAGCGAGTGGATCACTTGATGTCTGGAGTTCAAAACCAGCCTGGCCAACATGGTGAAACCCTGTCTCTACTAAAAATACAAAAATTATCCAGGAGTGGTGGCGGGCGCCTCTAATCCCAGCTACTCGGGAGGCTGAGGCAGGAGAATTGCTTGAACCTGGGAGGCAGAGGCTGCAGTGAGCCGAGATCGCACCACTGCACTCCAGCCTGGGCGACAGCACAAGACTCCATCTCGAAAATAAAAAAATAAATAAAAGTTGTCTTCCAAGAGATTCTTATCTTTTGGTACTTAATCCTGAATAAATCTCTCTAGTGAATTAATCAATGGGGG